AATGTATAGTAATAGAATGAAATAGACATTTCTTTGATACAGCTCTGGATGAACACCTCAGGGGCTCACAACCAGGACCTGTTCTGGGACTTGGTGACCATTGTGTCCACGTTCAATTGAGTTCAAATTTAACATTTAACTTTTCCTCCATAAATTCTCCTGTCTTCATGAATTGGCTCTGTCTAGGCAAAGGGCAAAATGAACCCCTTGGGCTGTTACATAACCTCCACCTCCTGGGTTCAAGTGATTCTCCTGCCTCAGCCTCCGGAGTAGCTGGGACCACAGATGTGCACCACCATACCCAGCTAATTTTTTACATTGTGAGTAGAGATGGGGTTTCACCATGTTGGCCAGGCTAGTCTTGAACTCCTGACCTCAAGTGATCCACCCACCTTGGCCTCCCAAAGTGTTGGGATTACTGGCATGAGCTACCTGTGCCTGACCCTAAATTATTTCTATCTCTTATAGCAGTTTGAAATTACTTAAAGGTTGTTTCAAGTTGAAAAAATAAGAAGAATGTGGATAAAAATAAAATATAAATAGATAAAAAAATTACAGGGATTACAAAATATATATGTAAATCTGGAGTGGTCAAAAATGACAAATTTGATTTATTTATAAGGTTTTATTAAAATTAGCTTTAATCGTTAATACACTATTACCAAAGTAAAAGCTGATTTTCTCTTGAACAAAAATTTTATGTATTATTAATATGACAGCAAAATACTTCTGTTCACCTTTGAATACATTCAACAAGACAGAGAGTAAAAAAGAGATAAAATGTTCCCATGCTCTGGCATGGACCAGGCTCAGCTCTGGGAGGAAGCCCTGCCTGAAAAGGCTGCAGCTTAGGCTGTCACTCTTTTCTTCACTCCGCCCAGCAGCTGATCACATCTTCTGTCACTCAGTGTCTGAGGGGGCGGGACCTTAAGCATTAGCCAATCAGAGGCGCTGGGCTGGAAACCGTCCAATCAGGCACGCAGCTGGAATGAACAGGACGGCTTCCGGATTTGGCGGGGTCTTTGTCTCTCCCTGCAGCTGGAGCTCCAGGTCGTCTGTTCACTGCTCTCTGTCTTCTTCTCCTAGAGGCCCAGCCTCTGTGGCCCTGTGTCCTGCAGGTATTGGGAGATCCACAGCTAAGACGCCAGGACCCCCTGGAAGCCTAGAAATGGTGAGAGTGCCGGTCCAGCATCCCGAGAGAGGTTGGTGAAAATGTGTGTGTGTATATTTTTCAGGGGCCATTGCAATTTAGAGATGTGGCCATAGAATTCTCTCTGGAGGAGTGGCATTGCCTGGACATGGCACAGCGGAATTTATATAGGGATGTGATGTTAGAGAACTACAGAAACCTGGTCTTTCTTGGTGAGAAAAACTTTAATACATAACTCATAATAAAGATTCATGTTATTTATTTTTGATAAAACAGGTATTGTTGTCTCAAAGCCAGACCTCATCACCCATCTGGAGCAAGGAAAAAAACCTTCGACTATGCAGAGACATGAGATGGTAGCCAACCCCTCAGGTAGGTGTGAGTGAAAATGAATACAACAGACAGTGAAGTAGTGTGTTTTTATGGTTTCTTTCAGTTTTGTGTTCTCATTTTAACCAAGACCTTTGGCCAGAGCAGAGCATAAAAGATTCTTTCCAAAAACTGATACTGAGAAGACATAAAAAATGTGGACATGATAATTTGCAGTTAAAAAAAGGCTGTGAAAGTGTGGATAAGTGTAAAGTGCACAAAAGAGGTTATAATGGACTTAACCAATGTTTGACAACTACCCAAAGCAAAATGTTTCAATGTGATAAACATGGGAAAGTCTTTCATCAATTTTCAAATACAAACAGACATAAGATAAGACATACTGGAAAAAACCCTTTCAAATTTACAGAATGTGGCAAAGCTTTTAACCGGTCCTCAACCCTTACTACACATAAGAAAATTCATACTGGAGAGAAACCCTATAAATGTATAGAATGTGGCAAAGCCTTCAACCGGTCCTCACACCTTACTACACATAAGATAATTCATACTGGAGAGAAACGGTACAAATGTGAAGACTGTGGCAAAGCCTTTAACCGCTCCTCTAACCTTACTACACATAAGAAAATTCATACTGGAGAGAAACCCTACAAATGTGAAGAATGTGGCAAGGCCTTTAAGCGCTCCTCTATCCTTACTACACATAAGAGAATTCATACTGGAGAGAAACCCTACAAATGTGAAGAATGTGGCAAAGTTTTTAAGTACCTTTCTTCCCTTTCTACACATAAGATAATTCATACTGGAGAGAAACCCTACAAATGTGAAGAATGTGGTAAAGCCTTCAACTGGTCCTCACACCTTACTACACATAAGAGAATTCATACTGGAGAGAAACCCTACAAATGTGAAGAATGTGGCAAAGGCTTTAAGTACTCCTCTACCCTTACTAAACATAAAATAATCCATACTGGAGAGAAACCCTACAAATGTGAAGAATGTGGTGAAGCCTTTAAGTACTCCTGTTCCCTTACTGCACATAAGATAATTCATACTGGAAAGAAACCTTACAAATGTGAAGAATGTGGCAAAGTGTTTAAGCACTCCTCTCCCCTTTCTAAACATAAGAGAATTCATGCTGGAGAGAAACCCTACAAATGTGAAGAATGTGGCAAAGCCTTCAGTCGGTCCTCTATTCTTACTACACATAAGATAATTCACACTGGAGAGAAACCCTACGAATGTGAAGACTGTGGCAAAGCCTTTAACCGCTCCTCTAACCTTACTAAACACAAGAAAATTCATACTGGAGAGAAGCCTTACAAATGTGAAGAATGTGGCAAGGCCTTTAAGTGCTCCTCTATTCTTACTACACATAAGAGAATTCATACTGCAGATAAACCCTACAAATGTGAAGAATGTGGCAAAGACTTTAAGTACTCCTCTACCCTTACTAGACATAAGAGAATTCATACTGGAGAGAAACCCTACAAATGTGAAGAATGTGGCAAAGCTTTTAATCATCCCGCAACCCTTTTTTCACATAAGAAAATTCATACTGGAGGGAAACCACACAAGTGCAATAAATGTGGCAAAGCCTTTATTTCATCCTCAAACCTTAGTAGACATGAGATAATTCATATGGGAGGGAATCCCTACAAATGTGAAAATGTGGCAAAGCCTTAGACACTCCTCTACCCTTACTAGACATAAGATAATTCATACTGGAGAGAAACCCTATGAGTTTGATGAATGTGGGAAAGACTTTAACCAGCTATCAACTTTTACTAAATATGAGAATTTATGGAACACAAACACTACAAATATAAAGAATGTGACAAAGCTTTTAGGAAGTTCTCAACCCTTATTACACATAATTCATACTGGATAGAAACCCTACACCTGTGAAGAATGTGGCATAGCCTATAACAATTTTCAATCAATTCTTTTTTTTTTTTTGAGATGAAGTTTCATGCTTGTCACCCAAGCTGGAATACAATGTGATGATCTCGGATCACTGAAACCTCTGCCTCCCGGGTTCAAGCCATTTTCCTGCCTCAGCTTGTCTAGTAGATGAGATTATGGGGGGTGGAGCCAAGATGGCTGAATAGGTACAGCTCCTGTCTACAGCTCCCAGCCTGAGTGACGCAGAAGATGGGTGATTTCTGCATTTCCGTCTGATGTACCAGGTTCATCTCACTAGGGGGTGCCAGACAGTGGCTGCAGGACAGTGGATGCAGTGCACTGTGCATGAGCCGAAGCAGGGCGAGGCATTGCCTCACTCACGAAGCGCAAGGAGTCAGGGAGTTCCCTTTCCTAGTCAAAGAAAGGGGTGACAGATGGCACCTGGAAAATCGGGTCACTCCCACCCTAATACTGCGCAATTCCAATGGGCTTAAAAAATGGCACACCAGATTATATCCTGCACCTGGCTCAGAGGGTCCTATGCCCATGGAGTCTCACTGATTGCTAGCACAGCAGTCTGAGATCAAACTGCAAGGCAGCAGCGAGGCTGGGGGAGGAGTGCCTGCCATTGCCCAGGCTTGCTTAGGTAAAGCAGCTGGGAAGCTAGAACTGGGTGGAGCCCACCACAGCTCAAGGAGGCCTGCCTGCCTCTGTAGGCTCCACCTCTGGGGGCAGGGCACAGACAAAAAGACAGCAGTAACCTCTGCAGACTTAAACGTCCCTGTCTGACAGCTTTGAAGAGAGTAGTGGTTCTCCCAGCACGCAGCTGGAGATCTGAGAACGGGCAGACTGCCTCCTCAAGTGGGTCTCTGACCCCCGAGCAGCCTAACTGGGAGGCACCCCCCAGTAGGGGCAGACTGACACTTCACACGGCTGGGTACTCCTCACACAAAACTTCCAGAGGACCGATCAGGCAGCAGCATTTGCGGTTCATGAAAATCCGCTGTTCTACAGCCACTGATGCTGATACCCAGGCAAACAGTGTCTGGAGTGGACCTCTAGCAAATTCCAACAGACCTGCAGCTGAGGGTCCTGTCTGTTAGAAGGAAAACTAACAAACAGAAAGGACATCCACACCAAAAACCCATCTGTACATCACCATCATCAAAGACCAAAAGTAGATAAAACCACAAAGATGGGGAAAAAACAGAGCAGAAAAACTGAAAAGTCTAAAAAGCAGAGCACCTCTCCTCCAAAGGAATGCAGTTCCCCACCAGCAACAGAACAAAGCTGGATGGAGAATGACTTTGATGAGTTGAGAGAAGAAGGCTTCAGACGATCAAACTACTCCGAGCTACAGGAGGAAATTCAAACCAAAGGCAAAGAAGTTAAAAACTTTGAAAAAAAATTAGACGAATGTATAACTAGAATAACCAATGCAGAGAAATGCTTAAAGGACCTGATGGAGCTGAAAGCCAAGGATCAAGAACTATGTGAAGAATGCAGAAGCCTCAGGAGCCAATGCGATCAACTGGAAGAAAGGGTATCAGTGATGGAAGATGAAATGAATGAAATGAAGTGAGAAGGGAAGTTTAGAGAAAAAAAATTAAAAAGAAACAAACAAAGTCTCCAAGAAATATGGGACTATGTGAAAAGACCAAATCTACCTCTGATTGGTGTACCTGAAAGTGAGGGGGAAAATGGAACCAACTTGGAAAACACTCTGCAGGATATTATCCAGGAGAACTTCCCCAATCTAGCAAGGCAGGCCGACATTCAGATTCAGGAAATACAGAGAACGCCACAAAGATACTCCTTGAGAAGAGCAACTCCAAGACACATAATTGTCAGATTCACCAAAGTTGAAATGAAGGAAAAAATGTTAAGGGCAGCCAGAGAGAAAGGTCGGGTTACCCACAAAGGGAAGCCCATCAGACTCACAGCTGACCTCTTGGCAGAAACTCTATAAGCCAGAAGAGAGTGGGGGCCAATATTCAACATTCTTAAAGAAAAGAATTTTCAACCCAGAATTTCATATCCAGCCAAACTAAGCTTCATAAGTGAAGGAGAAATAAAATACTTTACAGACAAGCAAATGCTGAGAGATTTTGTCACCACCAGGCCTGCCCTAAAAGAGCTCCTGAAGGAAGCACTAAACATGGAAAGGAACAACTGATACCAGCCGCTGCAAAATCATGCCAAAATGTAAAGACCATCGAGACTAGGAAGAAACTGCATGAACTAACGAGCAAAATAACCAGCTAACATCATAATGACAGGATCAAATTCTCACATAACAATATTAGCTTTAAATGTAAATGGGCTAAATGCTCCAATTAAAAGACACAGACAGGCAAATTGGATAAAGAGTCAAGACCCATCAGTGTGCTGTATTCAGGAAACCCATCTCACGTGCAGAGACACACATAGGCTCAAAATAAAAGGATGGAGGAAGATCTACGAAGCAAATGGAAAACAAACAAAAAAAGAGGCATGGGTTGCAATCCTAGTCTCTGATAAAACAGAATTTAAACCAACAAAGATCAAAAGAGACAATGCCATTACATAATGGTAAATGGATCAATTCAACAAGAAGAGATAACTATCCTAAATATATATGCACCCAATACAGGAGCACTCAGATTCATAAAGCAAGTCCTGAGTGACTTACAAAGAGACTTACACTCCCACACAATAATAATGGGAGACTTAAACACCCCACTGTCAACATTAGACAGATCAATGAGACAGAAAGTTAACAAGGATATCCAGGAATTGAACACAGCTCTGCACCAAGCGGACCTAATAGACATCTACAGAACTCTCCACCCCAAATTAACAGAATATACATTTTTTTCAGCACCACACCACACCTATTCCAAAATTGACCACATAGTTGGAAGTAAAGCACTCCTCAGCAAATGTAAAGGAACAAAAATTATAAGAAACTGTCTCTCAGACCACAGTGCAATCAAACTAGAACTCAGGATTAAGAAACTCACTCAAAACTGCTCAACTACATGGAAACTGAACAACCTGCTCCTGAATGACTACTGGGTACATAATGAAATGAAGGCAGGAATAAAGATGTTCTTTGAAACCAATGAGAACAAAGACACAACATACCTGAATCTCTGAGACACATTCAAAGCAGTGTGTAGAGGGAAATTTATAGCACTAAATGCCCACAAGAGAAAGCAGGAAAGATCCAAAATTAACACCCTAACATCACAATTAAAAGAACTAGAATTGCAAGAGCAAACACAGTCAAAAACTAGCAGAAGGCAAGAAATAACTAAAATCAGAGCAGAACTCAAGGAAATAGAGACACAAAAAACCCTTCAAAAAATTAATGTATCCAGGAGCTGGTTTTTTGAAAGGATCAACAAAATTGATAGACCGCTAGCAAGACTAATGAAGAAAAGAGAGAAGAATCAAATAGATGCAATAAAAAATGATAAAGGGAGTATCATCACTGATCCCACAGAAATACAAACTACCATCAGAGAATACTACAAACACCTCTACGCAAATAAACTAGAAAATCTAGAAGAAATGGATACATTCCTCAACACATACACCCTCCCAAGACTAAACCAGGAAGAAGTTGAATCTCTGAATAGACCAATAACAGCCTCTGGGGTTGAGGTGATAATCAATAGCTTACCAACCAAAAAGAGTCCAGGACCAGGTGGATTCACAGCCGAATTCTACCAGAGGTACAAGGAGGAGCTGGTACTATTCCTTCTGAAACTATTCCAATCAATAGGAAAAGAGGGAATCCTCCCTAACTCATTTTATGAGGCCAGCATCTTCCTGATACCAAAGCTGGGCAGAGACACAACCAAAAAAGAGAATTTTAGACCAATATCCTTGATGAACATTGATGTGAAAATCCTCAATAAAATACTGGCAAACCGAATCCAGCAGCACATCAAAAAGCTTATCCACCATGATCAAGTGGGCTTCATCCCTGGGATGCAAGGCTGGTTCAACATACGCAAATCAATAAATGTAATCCAGTATATAAACAGAACCAAAGGCAGAAACCACATGATTATCTCAATAGATGCAGAAAAGGCCTTTGACAAAATTCAACAACACTTCATGCTAAAAACTCTCAATAAATTAGGTATTGATGGGATGTATCTCAAAATAATAAGAACTATCTATGACAAGCCCACGGCCAATATCATACTGAATGGGCAAAAACTGGAAGCATTCCCTTTGAAAACTGGCACAAGACAGGATGCCCTCTCTCACCACTCCTATTCAACATATTGTTGGAAGTTCTGGCCAGGGCAATGAGGCAGGAGAAGAAAATAAAGGGTATTCAATTAGGAAAAGAGGAGGTCAAATTGTCCCTGTTTGCAGATGACATGATTGTATATCTAGAAAACCCCATTGTCTCAGCCCAAAATCTCCTTAAGCTGATAAGCAACTTCAGCAAAGTCTCAGGATACAAAATCAATGTACAAAAATCACAAGCATTCTTATATACCAATAACAGACAGAGAGCCAAATCATGAATAAACTCCCATTCACAATTGCATCAAAGAGAATAAAATACCTAGGAATCCACCTTACAAGGGATGTGAAGGACCTCTTCAAGGAGAACTACAAACCACTGCTTAACGAAATAAAAGAGGATGCAAAGAAATGGAAGAACATTCCATGCTCATGGGTAGGAAGAATCAATATCATGAAAATGGCCCATACTGCCCAAGGTAATTTATAGATTCAATGCCATCCCCATCAAGCTACCAATGACTTTCTTCACAGAATTGAAAAACACTACTTTAAAGTTCATATGGAACCAAAAAAGAGCCCACATTGCCCAGTCAATCCTAAGCCAAATGAATAAAGCCGGAGGCATCACGCTACCTGACTTCAAACTATGCTACAAGGCTACATAACCAAAATAGCATGGTACTGGTACCAAAACAGAGATATAGATCAATAGAACAGAACAGAGCCCTCAGAAATAATGCCACATATCTACAACTATCTGACCTTTGACAAACCTGACAAAAAAGCAATGGGGAAAGCATTCCCTATTTAATAAATGATGCTGGGAAAACTGTCTAGCCATATGTAGAAAGCTGAAACTGGATCCCTTCCTTACACCTTATACAAAAATTAATTCAAGATGGATTAAAGACTTACATGTTAGACCTAAAACCATAAAAACCCTAGAAGAAAACCTAGGCAATACCATTCAGGACATAGGCATGGGCAAGGACTTCATGTCTAAAACACCAAAAGCAATGGCAACAAAAGCCAAAATTGACAAATGGGATCTAATTAAACTAAAGACCTTCTGCACAGCAAAAGAAACTACCATCAGAGTCAACAGGCAACCTACAAAATGGGAGAAAATTTTCGCAACCTACTCATCTGACAAAGGGCTAATATCCAGAATCTACAATGAACTCAAACAAATTTACAGGAACAAACAACCCCATCAAAAAGTCGGCAAAGGACATGAACAGACACTTCTCAAAAGAAGACATTTATGCAGCCAAAAAACACATGAAAAAATGCTCACCATCACTGGCCATCAGAGAAATGCAAATCAAAACCACAATGAGATACCATCTCACACCAGTTAGAATGGCAATCATTAAAAACTCAGGAAACAACAGGTGCTGGAGAGGATGTGGAGAAATACGAACACTTTTACACTGTTGGTGGGACTGTAAACTAGTTCAACCATTGTGGAAGTCAGTGTGGCGATTCCTCAGGGAGCTAGAACTAGAAATACCATTTGACCCAGCCATCCCATTACTGGGTATATACCCAAAGGACTATAAATCGTGCTGCTATAAAGACAAATGCACACGTATGTTTATTGCGGCACTATTCACAATAGCAAAGACTTGGAACCAACCCAAATGTCCAACAACGATAGACTGGATTAAGAAAATGTGGCACATATACAACATGGAATACTATGCAGCCATAAAAATGATGAGTTCATGTCCTTTGTAGGGTCATGGATGAAACTGGAAATCATCATTCTCAGCAAACTATCGCAAGGACAGAAAACCGAACACTGCATGTTCTCACTCATAGGTGAGAATTGCACATTGAGAACACATGGACACAGGAAGGGGAACATCACACTCCGGGGACTGTTGTGGGTTGGGGGGAGGGGGGAGGGATAGCATTAGGAGATACACCTAATGCTAAATGATGAGTTAATGGGTGCAGTACACCAACATGGCACATGTATACATATGTAACAAACCTGCACATTGTGCACATGTACCCTAAAACTTAAAGTACAATAATAATAAAATAAAAAAATTAAAAAAGATTACAAGTGCCTACCACCATGCCCAGCTAATTTTC